CAAAGGCATTCCTAATTTTGCTTTAAAGATAATAGTATTGATGCTTGAAAAATATAGTAATTAAGAAAATTAATCCTTTATCATAAACCCTTGTAGCAGAGCGCATCTCCTCATACATAGGACTATTGTATCTAGGGTGGACACTTTCCTCTTACTTTCGGGAACATCCTACTCTGTCTATGGAGCAGCTGTTCTTTCACCACTTTACTTTCTTACTAAACTTGCTTTTGCTTTGCACTGCGGACTCGCTCTGAATTCTTTCTTGCGCGAGATCCAACAACTCTCTCCTGGGGTCTGGATCAGGACCCCTTTCCTGTAGCAACCCTATCGCTCTTCTCCACGGCACGTTCACCTCACATTCCTAGAGCTTTAGGATTTACTCTGAGGGTTCATGTGCTTTGATTCTAAGGCGAAAGTGCATTTCCAAGTCTACTATCATTGAGGACCTGGCACGAGCTTTTTCCTCTTTATTTATTTTTATTTTTAATTTTTTTGAGACGGAGTTTCGCTCTTGTTGCCTAGGCTGGAGTGCAATGGTGCGATCTCAGCACACTGCAACCTCCGCCTCCCGGGTTCAAGCGATTCTCCTGTCTCAGCCTCCTGAGTAGCTGGGATTACAGGCGCCCGCCACTAGGCCCGGCTAATTTTTGGTATTTTTAGTAGAGACGGGGTTTCACCATGTTGGCCAGGCTGGTCTCGAACTCCTGACCGGTTTCGAACTCCTGATCCACCCGCCTCGGTATCCCAAAGTGCTGGGATTACAGGCGTGAGCCACCGCGCCCGGCCGCTTTTTCCTCTTTAAAGAAAAAAAGATTATTTGAACTGTCCGTCGTGGCAATGGAGAGGGATAGCCTTAGAGGACATGGCGGTTCATTATTATTATTATTATTACAGAACAATCTTAGACTCTGTCCGCACCCTGCACTCTAGGTCCCGCGACTCTCAGACCTCCAAGTAGGACTACAAAACAGAGGTTTCTGGGGGAAGGAAGTGACGATCGGCGCAAAGCATGCTGGTCTCAGGCGGTCTCCGCTCAACGATCCTTCCTCAAAGCATGGTTGCTGAGTACCCAGAGTTGCGAGGAGTTTTTTAACTGGTATTTTTCTCGTTTGTCAGGGTTAAACGTTACATATATTAACCAGCACTGGTGGTTGTTTCAGATTTAGCCAGGTGGCAATCATGAGTGAATGGATGAAGAAAGGCCCCTTAGAATGGCAAGATTACATTTACAAAGAGGTCCGAGTGACAGCCAGTGAGAAGAATGAGTATAAAGGATGGGTTTTAACTACAGACCCAGTCTCTGCCAAGTGAGTATGCATCCTACTTGCCTGAAATCTTGATGATGCCTCTAAACTTACTTTTCCTCCAAAGTATTGTCCTTGTGAACTTCCTTGAAGATGGCAGCATGTCTGTGACCGGAATTATGGGACATGCTGTGCAGACTGTTGAAACTATGAATGAAGGGGACCATAGAGTGAGGGAGAAGCTGATGCATTTGTTCACGTCTGGAGACTGCAAAGCATACAGCCCAGAGGATCTGGAAGAGAGAAAGAACAGCCTAAAGAAATGGCTTGAGAAGAACCACATCCCCATCACTGAACAGGGAGACGCTCCAAGGACTCTCTGTGTGGCTGGGGTCCTGACTATAGACCCACCATATGGTCCAGAAAATTGCAGCAGCTCTAATGAGATTATTCTGTCGCGTGTTCAGGATCTTATTGAAGGACATCTTACAGCTTCCCAATGAGAGGCCAGGAAGTGTGAACATACTGATAGAAAAAGACTATATTTTATCCCTCATAAAATGTTTTAAATGTAAATGTACATGACTGTGTGTGTGTATGTGTGTGTGTGTATAATTCTTTGTTGTTTTGGTAAAATCAGAGGAGTGGGTTATAAGTGCTAATTTCCTTGGGAAATTAATGAACTAGGGCAAGTATAGCATCCCATGCATAAAATTAGCACAGGGACATCAGAATTGTATGGGTCTTCTTTTTTCTTTTTTTCTTTTTTTTTTGAGATGGAGTCTCGCTCTGTTGCCAGGTTTGAGTGCAGTGGCGCAATCTCAGCTCAGTGCAACCTCCGCCTCCCAGGTTCAACCGATTCCCCTGCCTCAGCCTCTCGAGTAGCTGGGACTACAGGTGCACGCCACCACTCCCAGCTAATTTTTTGTATTTTAGTAGAGATGGGGTTTCACCTGTATGGGTCTTTTCTTGTGATGGGGTTACACCCCCATTTTTGTTAGGCAAGAAAAGCATTTGGAAAAAAATGTAACATGTTAGATTCAATATAAAATATTATGGTAAGATCATGGTCTTGTTAAGTCTCTTCACTAACTGTATGTGTCTGTTTTTAAAAGATGTGTCTTGGTGGGGCGCGGTGGCTCACGCCTGTAATCCCAGCACTTTGGGAGGCCGAGGCAGGTGGATCATGAGGTCAGGAGATCGAGACCATCCTGGCTAACACGGTGAAACCCCTTCTCTACTAAAAATACAAAAAAAATTAGCCGGGCGTGGTGGCAGGTGCCTGTAGTCCCAGCTACTCAGGAGGCTGAGGCAGGAGAATGGCATGAACCCGGGAGGCAGAGCTTGCAGTGAGCCGAGATCGCGCCACTGCACTCTAGCCTGGGTGACAGAGCGAGACTCCGTCTCAAAAAAAAAAAAAAAAATTATTGGAACACAGCATTACCTATTGAATTACAGTTTTCTGGTTTTTTTGTGGAGTTTTTGTTTTGGTTTTTGAGATGGAGTTTCACTCTTGTTCCCCAGGCTGGAGTGTAATAGTGCAATCTCGGCTTACCACAACCTCTGCCTCCCAGGTTCAAGCAATTCTCCTGCCTCAGCCTCCTGAGTAGCTGGTATTACAGGCATGCACCATCACGCCCCACTAATTTTGTATTTTTTTAGTAGAGACGGGGTTTTTCCATGTTGGTCAGGCTGGTCTCAAACTCCCGACCTCAGGTGATCCGCCCGCCTCGGCCTCCCAAAGTTCTGGGATTACAGGTGTGAGCCACCGTGCCCGGCTGTTTTTTGTGGGTTTTTTGTTTGTTTGTTTGTTTTTGAGACAGAGTCTTGCTCTGTCACTCAGGCTGGAGTGCAGTGGCACAATCTCGGCTCACTGCAACCTCTGCCTCCTGAGTTCAAGCCATTCTCCTGCCTCAGCCCCCTCAGTAGCTGGGATTACCAGGCACATAGCACCATGCCCAGCTAATGTTTGTATTTTTAGTAGAGACAGGGTTTCACCATGTTGACCAGGCTGGTCTTGAACTCCTGACCTCATGATCTGCCTGCCGTGGCCTCCCAAAGTGCTGGGATTATAGGCATGAGAGCCTCCGTGCCTGGCTTTTTTTTTTTTTTTTTTTTTTTAAAAGAGGGTCTTGATATGTTGCCCAGGCTTGTCTTCAACTCCTGGGTTCAAGTGATCCTTCCACCTTGGCCTCCCAAAGTGCTGGGAATATAGGTGTGAGCTGCCATGTCCAGCTGTAAGAAATATTTTAAAATATTTAAGCTTCAGGGCCTTTGAATACAGGCCCTGATAACATAGCTATTTTCCTGCATAGTTGTCTAATAACAAGATGGTATAGCCCAGTGCTTCTTGCACTTTAGCAAGCATCAGAATCAGCAAATATTTAGGTTTCAGGGCCTTTGAATACAGTCTGATAACACAGCTATTTTCCTGCATAGTTGTCTAATAACAAGATGGTATAGTCCAGTGCTTCCTGCATGTTGGCAAGCATCAGAATCAGCTGCAGGGCTTTTCAAAACAGATTGCTGGACCCTCCTCCCAACAGATTCTGATTCAGTAGTTCTAGTTGGGACCCAGGAATTTGCATTTCCAACAGACTCCCAGATAATGATGTTACCGTTCCCAGACCACACTTGCAGAAGCAGTTCAGAAACTTCAGGGGAACAGAAAGTTCCTCCCTCACGGCTTCAAAGTTCCATGATCCTGAAAGCAAAATTTAGCACACATCACCTTTCTCCTAGTGGCTAAGACTCTCCTGTTCAAACCCTGGATGTCTTCAGAAAGCAAATAGAAGGGGAATATGAACAGACTGAAGTCAGCAAGGAAATGACTGACAAGATGAGGGAGGCCTTTGAAAAGGAAGAAGCCAGCTGGGCGCGGTGGCTCACGCCTGTAATCCCAGCACTTTGGGAGGCCTAGGCGGGCCGATCACTTGAGGCCAGGATTTGTGACCAACCTGGGCAACATGGTGAAACCCTGTCTCTACTAAAAAAAAAAAAAATAGCTGGGTGTGGTGGTGAGCGCCTATAATCTCAGCTACTCAGGAGGCTGAGGCACTCGCTTGAATCTGGGAGGTGGAGGTTGCAGTGAGCCGAGATTGTACGCATTCCAGCTTGGGCAGCAGAACGAGACTCTGTCTCAAAAAAAAAAAAAAAGCCACGTAGGAAATTATCCACAGCATCAATTGGACTTGATCTTGGCTCAGGGACCAGGCCCGGTGCCTTGATATTGGTAGATTTATTTGCCATCAGACTAATGAGCTGGGGACATTGACTGTTTCCTGGCAACTGAGTCCTCTGATTGTGTAAACAATTTGCCTGCAAACAAAACCTGAGTGCTTGAAAGGGTAAGTGATCCTGATCTGCCATAGAAACCTTCATGCTTAGGGAGTTTCCCTAGCTAATTCCTCAGCTAAGATTCTCCCCAGGAGTTTCACTCACCTGTTTCCAGTGCCTCCTTTGGGCTGTCAGCATCTGTGATTCCACATTCCCCAGAGGGAGATTCCTCCCCAAAGCTGGTTGTATTTACTGCCAGTCCTGGGCTGTAGCCAGGGCAGTCTTTGAACACATTATCAAGAATACTTTTTAAAATAAAAGTCTGTTTCGACTTCCACTGTGTATTTTTTGTCTCCTTGGAAGCAAAGT